CTCATCAAAGGAGGGAAGTGAAATCAGAGCCCCACTCCGGCTGTTTTAGAAGTTTTCCCGAATCCGTGATCCCTTTACAAAGCCCGGGCCCTGGCCTGCGGGGCGGGGCGCGCGAACGGCGAGCTATTCCACCAGAGATCCCTCCACGACCTCCAGCGGCATCCGCGACCCTGCAGCTTGCTCTCCAGCCACGGCGAGCACGGGCCGGGGGAGAGGCGAGCGGGAAGGGCGAACGGCGACCCCCGCGCTGCCCCGCGGCCGCTTCCCCCTACGGTGCTGCCCCAGGCAGGAGGCGGACAAGGCTCATTTGGACCCCCCGAGGCCGGTGCAGGCGGGCTTGGGCCCTCCAAAGGCTCAGCTTTTGGGTTTCTAAGTAAAATATTGGAATAATAAAAATAAAGGAAGTGACGACGGCGCGAAGGACGGCCCGGGCCTGCGAGGAGAGGCTGCCTCATCCTCCACCCGTGAGGGGGCGCCGTGAGGGGTCTGCGCGGAGGCGGGGGGAGGGGAGGCCGGGGGGAGGGGAGCCCTGGGGGAGGGGACAGCAGGGAAGGCGGGGGCCTCAGGCACCGAGGAGGAGAGGGCAGGGGCGCGGGGGCCTCACCGGGGGTCCTCGAAGCGCACGAAGGCGAAGGGCACGAGGCCGTGCCGGTTCTTGAGCTCGATCTCGCGGATGCGGCCGTACTTGTAGAACAGGTCCTCCAAGTCCTTCTCGCGCACGTCGGTCGGAAGGTTCCCCACGTAGATGCGCCCGTCGCCCTCGCCGCCGCGCTCGTCCGCCCAGCCCGACATCCGCACCGCCCGACGCCGCGGGCCCGCCGCAGCCCACGTCGCCGCCGCCGCCTCAGCACGGGTCCCCCCGCAGCGTCCCCGCGGGCTCCGAGGCGCTCAGCCGCACTGCATTGTGGGAACGCGGAGCGGAAGCGAAGGGGTCGGCGGAGGCAAAAGGAGTCCTCTTAAAGAGAACGCGGCTGCGACCATTGCGCGTGCGCGCAGGCCGGCGCCCCCTGGAGGTGCGAAGGGCCTTCGGGCGCTGACAGGGAGAGCCTGGGGCCGGGCCGTGTGGATGCCATCCCCGAGCGCGGTTCGCGCTCGGCTGAGGCGCTGGACAAGTGGCTTGGGCTCCCGCGCCTCAGTTTCTCTCTGTGGCGCCGCCTACCTCACAGACTTGTGAGCACTCACTGACGTGGGTAGCGCCCAGGGCCTGCGGGGCGCAGGAGAGCTGGAGTCAGGCGGAGACCGCAGGCTGACCCCGCAGCGGCCGGGCTGTCGCGGCCCCCACCTCAGGTCAGTAGGCCCCCGGGCCACCCTGTCCCCATCTCAACCCCTTACCCCAGGCCTTGCCCACTAGGTAACCATGTGCGACCGAAAGGCCGTGATCAAAAATGCGGACATGTCGGAAGAGATGCAACAGGACTCGGTGGAGTGCGCTACTCAGGCGCTGGAGAAATACAACATAGAGAAGGACATTGCGGCTCATATCAAGAAGGTGAGGATGGGCGCGGGGGCCGATACGCAGCCAAATCCTAGTTCTTTTCTTTTGTCTTTTCCAGGAATTTGACAAGAAGTACAATCCCACCTGGCATTGCATCGTGGGGAGGAACTTCGGTAGTTATGTGACACATGAAACCAAACACTTCATCTACTTCTACCTGGGCCAAGTGGCCATTCTTCTGTTCAAATCTGGTTAAAAGCATGGACTGTGCCACACACCCAGTGATCCATCCAAAAACAAGGACTGCAGCCTAAATTCCAAATACCAGAGACTGAAATTTTCAGCCTTGCTAAGGGAACATCTCGATGTTTGAACCTTTGTTGTGTTTTGTACAGGGCATTCTCTGTACTAGTTTGTCGTGGTTATAAAACAATTAGCAGAATAGCCTACATTTGTATTTATTTTCTATTCCATACTTCTGCCCACGTTGTTTTCTCTCAAAATCCATTCCTTTAAAAAATAAATCTGATGCAGATGTGTATGTGTGTGAATTACAATTTGTTCAAATAAC